TTGCTCTTATAAGGGCTGGCCACAGTCCAGAGCTTGGATGCTTCTGGTGAACAGGAGAGGCAGGTGGAGCTGAGCCTGAAGCTTAATAAACATCTGCTTATTCATTCATTTTTCTTGCCTATTTTGTGCCAGGCACTGTGCTAGGCCTCATTTGCTCTTCCGACCTGTTTTTTTGGGAGGAAGAACAAATCTTCCGTTCATACTCCCCAGAGTGGGAAAGAGCCTCCCAGAGGCTGCCATCATACCCCACCATCTGACCTCAAATAATACCAGCAGCGCTCCTCTCTTCAGCCCTGACGATGGCCAGGTGCTGGGCTGAGCTTCTGTGTGTCGCATCACTGCATCCTCACAATAAATTTAGAAGGGCTTGTAATTTCCCCATTTTGCAGGTGAGTTAACAGGCTGGGGAGGAGCAGGAACAGTCAGGACTGGAATCTAGCTTTGCTCCAAAGCCAGCTCTTAATTACCAACATGGGGATGGGGGTGGCGTGTTCCTGGCCCTCATTTTCCGGGAGAGGGGTAACTCCCCCGATTTTGGCCCCCACATCCCTGAGAACCTTGGGGTCTGGCTGTAGGAGGTAGGGGAGCTCTGAGGGGTCCGCGCTGGCTAGTTCCTGAGAGAGCGTTAAAAGTAGATTCTCCTTTCGCTCCAACTTTCTCGGTGTCTCAAACACTCTCCTGCCTTCTGGGCCCATTGGGCACACCGCCACCCAATCCGGGGACCCCCGGAGACTCGCCAGCTCTCCAGGATGGGAATTTCGTGATGTTCCCTGCCTGAGCTTCGGGGAGGGCGGGGGAGTGCTGTAAGGGGCTATCGCGCAAGTGCAGACCCTCTGCTTCTGCCGCAAACGGCGGGCCTCACCTGGACCCGGGGACTCTTCAACGAGGGGCGCTAGCCTGGCCCGACTGGGCGAGTCCCCGCGTCCCTGCCCGTTCCGTCGCTCAGTTCCACGACACGCTCCCCTGCCGCCCCGCCTGTTCGCGGGTGGGTGGGCGCTTCCCTCGGCTCCCCGTGACACTTTGCAGACGCTCCCCGGCGCCGGGCATGGGCGCCGCCGCCGTCGGTCCCCGAGCCGGATTCCGCGAGCGGGTGGGTGAGCGCGGGGGGCCTCGGCCCCTCGGACCCCGGGCACCCGCGGGCGGGGGATGGTGGCCGCGTTTGCACCCCCGCCCTAGTGCATGTTCCCGCTGGAATCGTTCCACGACCGCTCCCCCTCCCACCCGCGGGACAAAGGGCGGGGGCGGGGGGGGCGCACCCCCACGCGTGACCTTTCCCCGTACTGCGCACGCGCCCAGCCCCCACCACCGGGGGACGGTCCGCCCGCCCACGCGAGTGCGGGGGAGGGGTGTGGGGGCCCCGAAGGTAGAGGAGGCAGCGCGCACGGGCTGGACCTCCTCCTACCCTGGGAAGTTGGGGCAGTTTCCCCCTGCACCTGCCTCTTCCTTAGGCCTGGCAGTGGCCCGCGATGAGAGAGGGTCCTTCCCCTTCAGGCTAGGTGTCCCTGGTCAGGCGACCCCTTGGGGCACCCAGCAATTTAGGGCTTCAGCTTCCTTTTCCTTCGATACCCAGGAGCCCACGTCCCCAGCTCACTTCTCCCCCAGGACCTAGGCGGCTGGGCCCCCTGCCCCTGACTCCAGGAGCCCAGGAGTTTGAAGCCCAGGCGCGTTTTGCCTCAGTCCTGGGGTCCAGGCTCCCTCCTCCCTCAGACCAGGGGTCCAGGCCAGAAGGTCCCTCCTGTCTCACTTCACCTCCCCCAGGATGGACCCTCCAGTCCATCTGCGTCTCTCCATTTGTGGCTGCCGTTTCTGTCCAGTGCCCCTGAGGCCCTCGGCTGCTGGGGTCCGTAGGAAGCCGCGCCATGAATGACCGGAGCAGTCGGAGGCGGACAAGTGAGGAAGCTGGGTCCCCTTCCCTACCCTGGCTCTGGGGTAACCCGGGGCCTCTCCTCTCCAGTGAAGGACGATGAGACCTTCGAGATCTCCATTCCCTTCGATGAGGCACCCCACCTAGACCCACAGATCTTTTACAGTCTGAGCCCCTCTCGGAGAAACTTCGAGGGTGAGCTGAGGGGGTGTGGAGGGACTGGAGTCACCTGGTCCCCCCACCCTCGCTGTGTCCCTAGAGCCTCCGGAGGCTGCGTCCTCCGCCCTGGCTCTGATGAACAGCGTCAAGACCCAGCTGCACATGGCTCTGGAGAGGAACTCCTGGCTGCAGAAGCGCATCGAGGACCTGGAGGAAGAGAGGGACTTCCTGCGGTGCCAGCTGGACAAATTCATCTCTTCTGCTCGGATGGAGGCAGGTGTGTGTGGGGTGCTCTGATCCACATGCCTCCTTGGTTCATGTGTGTGTCTCCATCTCCCCAGAGGACCACTGCCGGATGAAGCCTGGGCCCAGGCGGATGGAGGGGGACAGCCGTGGTGGGGCTGGGGGCGAGGCCTCGGACCCTGAGTCAGCAGCCTCCTCCCTCAGCGGAGCGTCCGAAGAAGGCAGCGCCAGTGAGAGGAGGCGGCAGAAGCAGAAGGGAGGTGCTAGTCGGAGGCGCTTTGGGAAGCCCAAGGCCCGGGAGAGGCAGCGAGGTGAGTGGGGTGCATGGGGCGGGCGCTGAGGGCTCACTTTCGTGTCCCCGCCTCCACCCCTCAGTGAAGGACGCCGACGGGGTCCTCTGCCGGTACAAGAAGATCCTGGGCACCTTCCAGAAGCTCAAGAGCATGTCGCGGGCCTTCGAGCACCACCGCGTGGACAGGAACACCGTGGCGCTGACCACGCCCATCGCCGAGCTGCTCATTGTGGCCCCCGAGAAGCTGGCCGAGGTGGGCGAGTTCGACCCCTCCAAGGAGCGCCTGCTCGAGTACTCCCGCCGCTGCTTTCTGGCCCTGGACGACGAGACGCTCAAGAAGGTGCAGGCGCTCAAGAAGAGCAAGCTGCTGCTGCCCATCACCTACCGCTTCAAGCGGTGATCGCACCACGCCTCCGCGCCTCCACCCGGGCCTTCCTCCCCCGTGGACCCCGGTGGATGACCTGCCCCTCTCCCCGCCGCGCCCCTGCCCCTCCTCCTCGCTCCCTGGGTTGGGGGCTCCCTTAGCCGGGCCCCCAAGCGCGACGGCCCCGGACCGGCCGCGGCCCCTTCCCGAACGCCGGCACCCCCTTCCGCTTGGGCTGCCCAGCCCTGTCCTCGCCGGGCCCCTTCCTCCTGGAAAACCAGGCAGGCGGGTGCCCCCCCCTCGAGTGGGGGACTGTACAGACCCCGTCTCCGCCCTGGCCCCGCGGAGGAGCTGCCCACCTGATTCCCGGACAGACCTCCCCAACTCCGCGTGAGACAGAGAATTATTCAGATAATTTAAATTAAAAAACGACGTGAAAATTTGGAATAAACTTGGCCTCAGCCTCTTCCTAGGAGGGGGACG